TCATGCACCTAATTGGAAGCGCCACCCTAGCAATATCAACCATTAACCTTCCCTCTACACTTATCATCTTCACAATTCTAATTCTACTGACTATCCTAGAAATCGCTGTCGCCTTAATCCAAGCCTACGTTTTCACACTTCTAGTAAGCCTCTACCTGCACGACAACACATAATGACCCACCAATCACATGCCTATCATATAGTAAAACCCAGCCCATGACCCCTAACAGGGGCCCTCTCAGCCCTCCTAATGACCTCCGGCCTAGCCATGTGATTTCACTTCCACTCCATAACGCTCCTCATACTAGGCCTACTAACCAACACACTAACCATATACCAATGATGGCGCGATGTAACACGAGAAAGCACATACCAAGGCCACCACACACCACCTGTCCAAAAAGGCCTTCGATACGGGATAATCCTATTTATTACCTCAGAAGTTTTTTTCTTCGCAGGATTTTTCTGAGCCTTTTACCACTCCAGCCTAGCCCCTACCCCCCAATTAGGAGGGCACTGGCCCCCAACAGGCATCACCCCGCTAAATCCCCTAGAAGTCCCACTCCTAAACACATCCGTATTACTCGCATCAGGAGTATCAATCACCTGAGCTCACCATAGTCTAATAGAAAACAACCGAAACCAAATAATTCAAGCACTGCTTATTACAATTTTACTGGGTCTCTATTTTACCCTCCTACAAGCCTCAGAGTACTTCGAGTCTCCCTTCACCATTTCCGACGGCATCTACGGCTCAACATTTTTTGTAGCCACAGGCTTCCACGGACTTCACGTCATTATTGGCTCAACTTTCCTCACTATCTGCTTCATCCGCCAACTAATATTTCACTTTACATCCAAACATCACTTTGGCTTCGAAGCCGCCGCCTGATACTGGCATTTTGTAGATGTGGTTTGACTATTTCTGTATGTCTCCATCTATTGATGAGGGTCTTACTCTTTTAGTATAAATAGTACCGTTAACTTCCAATTAACTAGTTTTGACAACATTCAAAAAAGAGTAATAAACTTCGCCTTAATTTTAATAATCAACACCCTCCTAGCCTTACTACTAATAATTATTACATTTTGACTACCACAACTCAACGGCTACATAGAAAAATCCACCCCTTACGAGTGCGGCTTCGACCCTATATCCCCCGCCCGCGTCCCTTTCTCCATAAAATTCTTCTTAGTAGCTATTACCTTCTTATTATTTGATCTAGAAATTGCCCTCCTTTTACCCCTACCATGAGCCCTACAAACAACTAACCTGCCACTAATAGTTATGTCATCCCTCTTATTAATCATCATCCTAGCCCTAAGTCTGGCCTATGAGTGACTACAAAAAGGATTAGACTGAACCGAATTGGTATATAGTTTAAACAAAACGAATGATTTC